TCCTTACTCAGCAATAAATGAGCTAACAGTGAATTATTCCTCAATAGAAAGGCCCCTTTCTATTCATCTTTGGATCTTTTTAGCCAAATAGGCCTCACACAGAACCAAAGCCCAGAACAACCCAAAACAGGGTCTGAAGTCCAGAACAACCCAAAACAAAGTCCAGAACAAGCCAAACAGGATCTGAAGACAGTTGTCTCTAACTCACTCCTCCCCACTTCATGAATCCCCGTGAGTTCTTTCCCACTGGATAGTACTTGCATATTACACAATCAGCTGCATCTAGCATCTGCTCTTAATTTCATTTGATATTTTATCATCTCAGTTAAGATTCTGGGAAAAAGAAGTTGCCTTCTTTTTGAAAGGGATTGAAAGAAACTAGGAAACTTGGCAGGAAGATCATTCTTAAGCCAGGAAAAAAATTTTTAATGCTCACATGTGAACATGTGATGGTCATACCAGAAGGAGCACCCACCTCCCTCCCTCTGTGACAGACACATTTTCTTAGCCTTCACCTTTCCTTCTTTCAAGTTGCTGAAAATCCACAGTGTTTCTGTTCATTTGTTACTTTCATTCTCACCTATCTTCTCTCTTGCTCCATCTACCAGAACAATAATTCCCCATATAATACTTCTCACTTCACTTTTCAACGCAGGACCTCTTGTTGGGTAAGCTAAAAGGATATGTGCTCTGTAAATAAGAAAAATCTTTATTCAAAGAATCTATCAAATGTTCCCATGACTCCATCTCTATTTGTATATCTAAAGATTGCATAGTAGAGAAAAACAAAAGATTAGCCCTGCTTCATCTTACAGCTGGGAGAGTCATGAAAGGCCAAATGGGTAACAAAGCTCCTGGTTTTGACCAAGCCTAGCCAAAGAAGCTACTCAAATGTCAAAGGCATTGTTTGTATAAAAAGGGAACCAAAGTACAGGTTCCCTTTACAGTAGAAATAAGAGAACTCCCTGTTGACAAAGGGAGGAGGAAGAAAATATAAAGTACACTTTTAAAACATGAAGTCTTCATAGCAGCTTATAGTCGTTCAGAGAAACATGTTCCACTGAGAATGACTTGAGAGAGAGGATTACATCATTATGCCAGAAGGAAGAAGCCACTGTGCATGCTCTATCACCAGCCTCACCCTCCTGGTCAGCCTTACAAGAGTGACACTGGATATACTCCAGAAGTTGGACCCACCACAGCCTGCACACTGGAGTAAGTGCTTTCCTCCAGTTGAAGCTCATCTTTGCTGATTCCTTTTGAAACATGCGACCTACAGCTTCTTGGCTTTTATGAGCTATTCAAGAGATATTTAGTCATCACGTTGTGTCACAATGGGAGTGACTCACAGAGCAAGGAGAGAACCTGAGGATTCCTCACACATGTAGTACTCAGAGCTCTACGGAAACCCAGGCACCTCGACCTCAAGAGGATCAGCCTGGCCAGGGTGGCACAACTCTTCCTTCCCCGTGCACAGCAGGAAAGCTGCCATCAGCTGAGCAAGTCCACCAACAGTTTCTGTGTCCCACTTCATCTTTAATAAGGTAACTGATGACAGTTTTGTCATTTATTCTTTATTAAATAATCCTATTTTAACTTTTTTACTAGGAAAACAAACTCAGGAAGAAAAAGAAAAGCAGAAGTGATCAAGGAGAGCGCTCGAGTTGCAATATTTTCCTTTGGCTGCTGACAGGCAGTTACTATAAAGCATTGTGCATGGTGTATGAAAGACAAAACTAGTTCTCCTTTCTTGGTTTCTTTTGAATCTTTGTGATATGGTAGAGAAAGTTTGATAAAGTGTTCTTGTGCCTGCTGTCGACTGATAATGTGTTCATCTCTTTGCAGTTCTTCCTTCTCTTTCACACAGTTTAGAGTTCAGAGAGTTTTAGTTCTGGTCACTCTCTGGCAAGTGACCATAGTTATGACCTCTACTCTACACCAGAAATATCTTGACAATTACATGAGATAAATATTACATAAACACTTCCCAAAACTTTGTAATGTTATCAAAATTGGAAGTGTGAATATTATGTATTATTATAATTGCTATCATCCTTTTGCCCCAGCGATTCAGAGGTCTCAAAGATTAATCCAATTATCACTAGAACTCTGGAGCTACAGTGGAGACTTCCTTCTTTCCTTCCTTTTTTCCTTCTTTGCTGTACAACATTTACTAAACATCAACATAATGCCAAGTATCATACAAGGAACTGGTAATGTAGAGAAGTATATGCAGAGCCCAGAGTTGAGTGGGAATACAGACTGCAGTGGTAGAACAGAATGGTCTGGGTATCAGTCCCGGAATTGCCACTACAACTGTAGCTGGAGCCAATTAAACAGAGCTTCTGAATGTGTTTCCTCCTCTATACAGTGAAGATAATTTTGTCGTAAGGTGTAAATAAGATAAATATTTATAGATCCTAGGAAACGGCCTACAACATGTTAGGCACTCAATGAACCATAGCAGTTATTATCATTCCTCCCTGACTTGGTCAACCAGGAACTTGAGAATCATAGATTTGCTAGGAGGATATTTTGAATTCTGTAGGGTCAGTTGGCCACCCACCAAAGGGTACCCCCAGAGGAGCTGGGGGTCAACAGCATGGGGTAAACCTTGAGGGAGGGAACAGATGGGAGGTGATTGGATGAAGAGATTTGGGTGAGGACACAGAGCCAAACCATATCAGCCTCTTATCCTCCTGATGACAAAAAGACATTTTAAAATATTTATATAGAGGGAAATTAATGCTTGCAGCAGCAGGATATGAGTAATTTTTATAAGTAACCCAACTTTTCCATGAGGCCATTAAAAAAAGAAACTCATCAATGTGATACTACCAAGGAACCAATGACTAAGTTTCCAGAAAAGTAGTTCTAGTGCTATGATATTCTGGACTCCCAACACTAGGAAGTTCTAGAACAGTGGTTCTAAACTGGGGGATATTTTGTCCTCCAGGGGACATTTGGCATTATCTGGAGACATTTTTGGTTTTCACAACTTGGGGAGGGGTGCTACTGCTGACTAGAGAGTAGAGGCCAGAGATGCCACTAAACATGCTAAATGCACAGGACTGACCCCACAACAAATAATTACCTGGCCCAAAATATCAAAATTACTCAGTTAGAGGAATCAATGCCTAAATATGAGCAATACATAGAGCAGACTGCCTCATAAAGTGAAAGTGATTCACCCTGCCATGAAGATAACAAAGTTCTTACTGTAACGGCAGACATTAGGTCACTTCACCCAGTACTCTCCAAGGTAGATGTTGTATTTCTACTTTACAGGTAGGAAAATGGAGGCTAAGAAAAGTTAATTTGTCCGAGGGCCCTCTGATGATAGTGAAACTGGGATGGAACCTCTGCCTGCTTGCTTCTGAGGTCTGGGCTCCTAACTACTGCTCTACTGCCTCGAGCCAAGAGATTTACGCCCTATTAAGCAATTTGTTGTGCGATAAATTGGAAGACACAGCAGATAAGCAAACAACTCAAGCAACCAGGTCAGTTCCTGGAGTTTCTGAATTGTTGGGACTTTGAATTTTCTTTTTCACTTTGAACACTCAGGACACCATCTTCTTGTATTATACAAGAAAGGAGTGTACCTATCACACACAGGGGGAAAAATGCTCTTTTGGGTGCTAGGCCTCCTAATCCTCTGTGGTTTTCTGTGGACTCGTAAAGGAAAACTAAAGATTGAAGACATCACTGATAAGTACATTTTTATCACTGGATGTGACTCGGGCTTTGGAAACTTGGCAGCCAGAACTTTTGATAAAAAGGGATTTCATGTAATCGCTGCCTGTCTGACTGAATCAGGATCAACAGCTTTAAAGGCAGAAACCTCAGAGAGACTTCGTACTGTGCTTCTGGATGTGACCGACCCAGAGAATGTCAAGAGGACTGCCCAGTGGGTGAAGAACCAAGTTGGGGAGAAAGGTGAGAGACATGGAAGTGGGTAGGATGGGACAACCACACCTCTTTTCCTTCCTCTCTGTTCTAGGTCTCTGGGGTCTGATCAATAATGCTGGTGTTCCCGGCGTGCTGGCTCCCACTGACTGGCTGACACTAGAGGACTACAGAGAACCTATTGAAGTGAACCTGTTTGGACTCATCAGTGTGACACTAAATATGCTTCCTTTGGTCAAGAAAGCTCAAGGGAGAGTTATTAATGTCTCCAGTGTTGGAGGTCGCCTTGCAATCGTTGGAGGGGGCTATACTCCATCCAAATATGCAGTGGAAGGTTTCAATGACAGCTTAAGGTAAATCAAATTAATCAACTTATTAGGAAACAGATTAAACATCTTCAATGGGTTCTTTTCACAGACGGGACATGAAAGCTTTTGGTGTGCACGTCTCATGCATTGAACCAGGATTGTTCAAAACAAACTTGGCAGATCCAGTAAAGGTAATTGAAAAAAAACTCGCCATTTGGGAGCAGCTGTCTCCAGACATCAAACAACAATATGGAGAAGGTTACATTGAAAAAAGTGAGTTTCCGGGCGGTGCCAATGTCCTCTAGCAAAGAGTAAATGTACTTTTGTCTCTTTTTAGGTCTAGACAAACTGAAAGGCAATAAATCCTATGTGAACATGGACCTCTCTCCGGTGGTAGAGTGCATGGACCACGCTCTAACAAGTCTCTTCCCTAAGACTCATTATGCCGCTGGAAAAGATGCCAAAATTTTCTGGATACCTCTGTCTCACATGCCAGCAGCTTTGCAAGACTTTTTATTGTTGAAACAGAAAGCAGAGCTGGCTAATCCCAAGGCAGTGTGACTCAGCTAACCACAAATGTCTCCTCCAGGCTATGAAATTGGCCGATTTCAAGAACACATCTCCTTTTCAACCCCATTCCTTATCTGCTCCAACCTGGACTCATTTAGATCGTGCTTATTTGGATTGCAAAAGGGAGTCCCACCATCGCTGGTGGTATCCCAGGGTCCCTGCTCAAGTTTTCTTTGAAAAGGAGGGCTGGAATGGTACATCACATAGGCAAGTCCTGCCCTGTATTTAGGCTTTGCCTGCTTGGTGTGATGTAAGGGAAATTGAAAGACTTGCCCATTCAAAATGATCTTTACCGTGGCCTGCCCCATGCTTATGGTCCCCAGCATTTACAGTAACTTGTGAATGTTAAGTATCATCTCTTATCTAAATATTAAAAGATAAGTCAAACATTTTCATGAGTGGATAGACATGTTCTGTTACCTT